GGACTCGCTGATGGCAGCTGTGAGTGGGAGTCCAGCCAGCATCCCTTCCAGATCCCTCTTGTGGACCGAGATCCAGGTCTCAGTGTAGACCAAGGAACAGAGGCAGCCCCTACTCGGGCTCCCAGGCTCCAGCCAGGCCTGCTAGGTGGGCGGCCTCTGCCCGTGTGATGGAAGGAAGCCAGGCTCAGAGATGGGGTGACTTGTCCCACGTCCTGGAGGGTCTCACAGCTCCACCACGGCCAGGAGACTTCAGTCCAGGGGGCCTCCATCCCCAGCGACCTTCACCTGACCCCCAGGGGACCCCAGCCAACAAGACCCGGCCTGCAGCTCCGGAACGGGGGAGGGCTGCTCTCCACCGCCCCTGTGCGGCCGCCCGGGAAAGTGCAGGCGGGCCGGGCGCGGTGGCTCACGCCTGTGATCTCAGCACTTTGGGAGGCCGAGGTGGGCGGATCACCTGAGGTCGGGAGTTCGAGGCCAGCCTGCCCAACATGGAGAAACCCTGTCTCTACTAAAGATACAAAATTAGCCAGGCGTGGTGACGCATGCCTGTAATCCCAGCTACTGGAGTGGCTGAGGCAGGAGAATCGCTTGAGCCCGGGAGACAGAGGTTGCGGTGAGCTGAGATCGCACCATTGCACTCCAGCCTGGGCAACAAGAGCGAAACTCAGAAAAAAAAGAAAAGAAAGTGCAGGGGACCCGCCGTCGGGGTGGGGGCGGCGCTGCCCAGCCTCTGTCCCACTTCCATGCACTTGACCTCGACCCTCCGGCCTCCGTCTGCGATCTTCCCGTGCCTGAATATGAGGCTTGGAACAGACCCAGACCTTCCTGCCTGCCCGTCCTGAGTGGCCCCGGGACCCCGCCCCATCTTTGGCCCCCAGCCCCTGCCTCTCTGCCGCCTCCAGGGTCGGGGGTCAGGCCAGGAAAGCCCCTTGGGAAGCCCCCGGGGAGCAGCTGGAGCGGGGTCGCCGGGCGGCGGGAAGGAGTGGGCGCCTCTATTTAAGCGGCTTCCCCGCGGCCTCGGGACAGAGGGGACTGAGCATGGATTTCGGACTGGCCCTCCTGCTGGCGGGGCTTCTGGGGCTCCTCCTCGGTGAGAAGGGGAGGGGGCGCGGGAGAGAGGAGGCGGGGCTGAGCGAGAGCCGCGGTCGCCGCAGGCCAGTCCCTCCAGGTGAAGCCCCTGCAGGTGGAGCCCCCGGAGCCGGTGGTGGCCGTGGCCTTGGGCGCCTCGCGCCAGCTCACCTGCCGCCTGGCCTGCGCGGACCGCGGGGCCTCGGTGCAGTGGCGGGGCCTGGACACCAGCCTGGGCGCGGTGCAGTCGGACACGGGCCGCAGCGTCCTCACCGTGCGCAACGCCTCGCTGTCGGCGGCCGGGACCCGCGTGTGCGTGGGCTCCTGCGGGGGCCGCACCTTCCAGCACACCGTGCAGCTCCTTGTGTACGGTGAGGCGTCCCCCCGCGCCCTGCCTCTCTGAGCTCAGCCCTCACCCCCGACCCTCCATCACAGCCTTCCCGGACCAGCTGACCGTCTCCCCAGCAGCCCTGGTGCCTGGTGACCCGGAGGTGGCCTGTACGGCCCACAAAGTCACGCCCGTGGACCCCAACGCGCTCTCCTTCTCCCTGCTCGTCGGGGGCCAGGAACTGGAGGGGGCGCAAGCCCTGGGCCCGGAGGTGCAGGAGGAGGAGGAGGAGCCCCAGGGGGACGAGGACGTGCTGTTCAGGGTGACAGAGCGCTGGCGGCTGCCGCCCCTGGGGACCCCTGTCCCGCCCGCCCTCTACTGCCAGGCCACGATGAGGCTGCCTGGCTTGGAGCTCAGCCACCGCCAGGCCATCCCCGGTGAGTCCGCTGGGTGCCCTGGAGACCCACCCAGAGGAAAAAAAAACCCTCACTCTGTTTCCAGTCCTGCACAGCCCGACCTCCCCGGAGCCTCCCGACACCACCTCCCCGGAGTCTCCCGACACCACCTCCCCGGAGTCTCCCGACACCACCTCCCAGGAGCCTCCCGACACCACCTCCCCGGAGCCTCCCGACAAGACCTCCCCGGAGCCCGCCCCCCAGCAGGGCTCCACACACACCCCCAGGAGCCCAGGCTCCACCAGGACTCGCCGCCCTGAGATCTCCCAGGCTGGGCCCACGCAGGGAGAAGTGATCCCAACAGGCTGTGAGTTCTGGTCCCTGGGGGCAGGGAGGGTGTCTGACCGGGGTCTCCTGCACTCTCTCCCCAGCGTCCAAACCTGCGGGTGACCAGCTGCCCGCGGCTCTGTGGACCAGCAGTGCGGTGCTGGGACTGCTGCTCCTGGCCTTGCCCACCTATCACCTCTGGAAACGCTGCCGGCACCTGGCTGAGGACGACACCCACCCACCAGCTTCTCTGAGGCTTCTGCCCCAGGTGTCGGCCTGGGCTGGGTTAAGGGGGACCGGCCAGGTCGGGATCAGCCCCTCCTGAGTGGCCAGCCTTTCCCCCTGTGAAAGCAAAATAGCTTGGACCCCTTCAAGTTGAGAACTGGTCAGGGCAAACCTGCCTCCCATTCTACTCAAAGTCATCCCTCTGTTCACAGAGATGGATGCATGTTCTGATTGCCTCTTTGGAGAAGCTCATCAGAAACTCAAAAGAAGGCCACTGTTTGTCTCACCTACCCATGACCTGAAGCCCCTCCCTGAGTGGTCCCCACCTTTCTGGACGGAACCACGTACTTTTTACATACATTGATTCATGTCTCACGTCTCCCTAAAAATGCGTAAGACCAAGCTGTGCCCTGACCACCCTGGGCCCCTGTCGTCAGGACCTCCTGAGGCTTTGGCAAATAAACCTCCTAAAATGATACAAACGTGTCAGTTTTCTCAGTTGACACCCAC